TCTTACTCTGTAGCCCCAGCTGGAGTGCAGTGCGACAATCTCGGCTCACTGCAACCTCCGCCTCCGGGGCTCAAGCAATTCTTGTGCCTCAGCCTCCCAAGTAGCTGGGGTTACAGGAGCCTGCCACCATGCCTGGCTAATTTTTTGTATTTTAGTAGCGATGGGGTTCACCATATTGCCCAGGGTGGTCTCGAACTCCTGAGCTCAGGCGACCCGCCCACCTCGGCGTCCCAAAGTGCTGGGATTACAGGCATGAGCCACTGCGCCTGGTCACTGGACCTTATTTTGCCTCCATCTATTAGATGGGGGTAATAATCCCTGCTTTACTTCTTTAATTCACTGCAAGTTTGTTGGGAGGATAAAGGAAATAACAGATGTGTAAGTGCTTTGCCGCCTATAAATCACCCAGAAATGTCGTTTCATTGCATCTGCTGTTAAATGCAGGCACATCTTTTGCTGCTGGCAGCCCCCACCCATCTGCTCCTCTTTCGGTGAAAAATTGACTGTCGGGTGGCAGGGAATGTCGAGCGGGCGGCAGGATGGATGATGAAGAAGCAACCATGTCTCCTGAATGGCGTGTGGCACTGGGGCTTTGTTGTGGTGGGTGTTAGGTGAAGCGGGGACATTGTCTTCTGAAAGGCCGCTATGAGGAAGGGAAAAGCCTGTGTCCAGGCAGCCTCGACTACCAGCCTAGTCCCAGGGTGTACGCTACAGGGAGTCAGGCAGTTTGGGAAACTTCTCAGACTCAGAGCTTCAGAAGTTGACATGGGCTGCCTGAGGGAAGGTGTGGGCCCGAATGCTGTGCAAGTGCGACATCAACTTCCACTAATAAGGGTCACAACCGCCCTTCAACGTAGAAGCAACCATCTCGGTGCCCAAGGTCAAGAGAGACACCGAAGCCCGGAAATGCCCTAAGCGGGAATCTTCGGAGCCTGCCCATTGGCTTCTGCTGAACGGGAGGGTGGGCCCTGGGGCGCTCCGCTTACTGATTGGTTCGATGCCAGATTGGCAGGTCCCCGCCGGCAGTGCGTGTGGTGAGGCAGGACATGGCGGAGGCAGGAAAAGTGCCCTTGAGCCTCGGGCTTACCGGAGGAGAAGCGGCAGAGTGGCCTCTGCAGCGGTACGCCCGCTGCATACCCTCAAACACCAGAGACCCACCTGGGCCATGCCTGGAAGCTGGGACAGCCCCCTGCCCCACATGGAAGGTGAGGCCCGAAGGCAGGAATATCCCTGAGGTTTTTACATATTTTTCTCCTTCTCCCTTTCAAGGTTTTTGATTCCAATGAAGAATCTGGATATCTTGTTCTCACCATAGTTATATCAGGTCATTTCTTCATTTTCCAAGGACAGACACTACTGGTAGGTTTTATGCATAACAGTTTAATATGGAACTGTTGCTAATTTTTGCCTAATTTTGTTTCAGGAAGGGTTTTCACTCATTGGTAGCAAGGACTGGTTGAAGATTGTAAGACGCGTGGATTGTCTGTTGTTTGGAACAACGATAAAGGCAAGATTTAAGCTAATGATCACACTCTTCTCTCTCTCATGATAACTTTTGATTTGTCAAACAGGACAAGAGTCGCCTGTTTCGAGTACAGTTCAGTGGAGAGTCAAAGGAGCAGGCGCTGGAACACTGCTGCAGTTGTGTTCAGAAGCTGGCACAATACATAACCGTGCAGGTGCCTGATGGAAACATCCAGGAGCTTCAGCTGATTCCTGGCCCACCCAGGGCAACTGAAAGTCAAGGGAAGGATTCTGCAAAGAGTGTCCCACGGCAGCCTGGAGTAAGTAGGCTGATGTGTTGGTTATACAGGAATAGTCTCCTTATTGCATGTTGTTTTATTCCAGTCCCACCAGCACTCAGAACAACAGCAAGTGTGTGTAACAGCGGGCACAGGCGCTCCAGACGGAAGGACCTCACTGACGCAGTTAGCTCAGGTAGAGCTTATTTCTGTGTTCAATTTTCTTGTAATCTGTAACGACTTTTCTGGTATCCCTGCAGACTCTTCTGGCATCGGAGGAGCTGCCCCATGTCTATGAACAATCTGCATGGGGTGCAGAAGAGTTAGGCCCCTTCCTACGTTTGTGCCTTATGGATCAGAATTTCCCAGCATTTGTGGAAGAGGTAGAAAAGGAACTGAAAAAGCTGGCGGGTTTGAGAAATTAATGCTCTATATACATATATAACTAAGGAACTTCAAAGTATTGAAAAATGCTTCCTCCTAAAATTAAAGAAGATATTAGAATAAAGAGTATTATCCAAACACCTTTTATCAATGTTTTATTTTTAAAAACA